AAATAATCAATTCTTTCAAGTAACAACTTTTAAAAAAACTGGAATCTAGAAATTCATCAGGAGTGGAGATCATCAAAAACGTAATTACTTTATATTGTTAACATTTTAGTATATACAGGTAAATTCAAATACATAAAGAGTGTGGAAAAATTAAACCTAATATATTCTTAATTGATGTGATGTGAGTGTAACAAATATACAAATCACATTCCCACAATAGGAAACAAATTTCCTGTTTGAATTTCTCTGTAAAGGACCGACTTCTGAAATCTTTATGTAAGTTACAGTCAAGACAGTTGATGAGGCTATAGTTCTTGAAAAAGGGGCATGGGAGGGAATTACAGACATTCTACAAATTTAAAAAACCATAAATGTACATATTTTAAGAAATTAACAGTTGCTGTAATAACATAAAAGTAGATATATGTATGTTTTAATATATACAGCACACACACACTTTTAAATACTTCAACATCTCAATGTTTTGATGATCATAAATCTGAAAGGATCTGATTTTTCTATAAAATGTAACTTGGGTGGTAAAGAGGTTAATGGTAAGTTGTCTTGAATCAGATTGAAATCCCATCGTACCAAGAGATAATATCGTTTTACTTAACCTCTATGTGTTTATAAAAAGCGAATAATATTAAAACTTATTTCAGAGGATTGTGATAATTTAACGGGATAATTCCATTAAGACAAATAGAAAAGTGGCTGTCACATGGGAAATATTTCCAATAGATGTCCACTGTTAAAACAGGAATCACAATATTTTAGTGTATGTCATGAATTAGCACAATTGATAGTGAATTAGTATAAAAGTTCTAAGGAAATATTTAGATAAAATATAAGGACTTTGAGGAGTGACCGAAGGATATTACAATTGAAACTAGAAATTTTGGGAAAGTTCAAACGACATACAAGGAAAAGAAGATACGTTTACATATTTAATACTTACACGTTTAGCCACATGATGTCGCTGTCCACCACAAGGTCTTTCTCCACAAAAGAAATAACAGCGTGCATTACGTATTCAGATACTGCTTTGCTTCATCCTCTCTAAAATTTAACACCGAGGAGTTTAAGAAATGAAGATAAGGAACTCGAATTATTTTTAAACTTTGGATCAATGTAAAGGCAATCTAATATTTGGAAAATACTTGCAATGTTGTTCTCCTGGCGAGAAGATCCTGGAGCCCAGTGCCTGCTGCTTTCTCTTCTGCTCCTCGCAGCCTCGGAGGTGGGGAGCGGCCAGCTCCACTACTCCGTCTCTGAGGAGGCCAAGCATGGCACCTTCGTGGGCCGCATCGCGCAGGACCTGGGGCTGGAGCTGGCGGAGCTGGTGCCGCGCCTGTTCCGGGTGGCGTCCAAAAGACACGGGGACCTTCTGGAGGTAAATCTGCAGAATGGCATTTTGTTTGTGAATTCTCGGATAGACCGCGAGGAACTGTGCGGGCGGAGCGCGGAGTGCAGCATCCACCTGGAGGTGATCGTGGACAGGCCGCTGCAGGTTTTCCATGTGGAGGTGGAAGTGAAGGACATTAATGACAACGCGCCAGTTTTTCCAATGGCTGTAAAGAATCTGTTTATTTCCGAATCCCGACAGCCTGGCTCTCGGTTTTCGCTAGAGGGCGCATCAGATGCAGATATCGGAACAAATTCGTTGTTGACTTACAGTCTTGATTCCACTGAATATTTTACCTTGGACGTTAAAAGAAATGATGAGGAAATTAAATCCCTTGGACTCGTGTTGAAAAAAAATTTAAATCGAGAGGACACTCCTAAGCATTATTTACTAATAACAGCAATTGATGGTGGGAAACCAGAGCTCACTGGCACGACTCAACTAAAGATCACTGTTTTAGATGTAAACGACAACGCCCCAGCGTTTGAGAGGACGATCTATAAAGTCAGATTACTCGAAAATGCACCAAATGGTACCCTAGTGGTGACCGTTAACGCCACCGATTTGGATGAAGGAGTAAATAAGGATATCGCGTATTCTTTCAATACGGACATGTCAGCAGATATTCTGTCAAAATTCCATTTAGATCCAGTCAATGGACAAATCAGTGTAAAGGGTAACATAGATTTCGAGGAAAGTAAGTCATATGAAATCCAGGTAGAAGCCACGGATAAAGGAAATCCCCCAATGTCAGATCACTGCACAGTTCTACTCGAAATTGTGGACATCAATGATAATGTACCTGAGTTAGTTATTCAATCACTATCTTTACCTGTATTAGAAGACTCTCCACTTAGCACAGTCATCGCTCTGATCAGCGTGTCCGACCGCGACTCAGGAGTCAATGGACAGGTCACCTGCTCGCTGACGCCCCACGTCCCCTTCAAGCTGGTGTCCACCTTCAAGAATTACTACTCATTGGTGCTGGACAGCCCTCTGGACCGCGAGAGCGTGTCGGCCTATGAGCTGGTGGTGACTGCTCGGGACGGGGGCTCGCCTTCACTGTGGGCCACGGCCAGCGTGTCCGTGGAGGTGGCCGACGTGAACGACAATGCGCCGGCATTCTCGCAGTCCGAGTACACGGTGTTCGTGAAGGAGAACAACCCGCCGGGCTGCCACATCTTCACGGTGTCTGCGCGGGACGCGGACGCGCAGGAGAACGCCCTGGTGTCCTACTCGCTGGTGGAACGGCGGGTGGGGGAGCGCGCGCTGTCGAGCTACGTGTCGGTACACGCGGAGAGCGGCAAGGTGTACGCGCTGCAGCCGCTGGACCACGAGGAGCTAGAGCTGCTGCAGTTCCAGGTGAGTGCGCGCGATGCGGGCGTGCCGCCTCTGGGCAGCAACGTGACGCTGCAGGTGTTCGTGCTGGACGAGAACGACAACGCGCCGGCACTGCTGATGCCTCGGGTGGGTGGCATCGGTGGCGCAGTGAGCGAGCTGGTGCCGCGGTCAGTGGGTGCGGGCCACGTGGTAGCGAAGGTGCGCGCAGTGGATGCAGACTCAGGCTACAACGCGTGGCTTTCGTATGAGCTGCAGCCTGGGACCGGCGGTGCGCGCATCCCGTTTCGCGTGGGGCTGTACACGGGAGAGATCAGCACGACCCGTGCCCTGGACGAGGTGGACGCCCCGCGCCATCGCCTACTGGTGCTGGTGAAGGACCACGGTGAACCCTCATTGACCGCCACGGCCACTGTGCTGGTGTCGCTGGTGGAGAGTGGCCAGGCACCCAAGGCCTCGTCCCAGGCGTCCGCTGGCGCCACGGGCCCGGAAGCTGCACTGGTGGATGTCAACGTGTACTTGATCGTCGCCATCTGCGCGGTGTCCAGTCTGTTGGTGCTCACACTGCTGCTATATACTGCTCTGCGGTGCTCCGCGCCGCCAACCGAAGGCGACTGTGGGCCGGGCAAGCCCACGCTGGTGTGCTCCAGCGCGGTGGGGAGCTGGTCATACTCGCAGCAGAGGCAGCAGAGGGTGTGCTCTGGAGAGGGGTTGCCCAAGACCGACCTCATGGCTTTTAGCCCTAGCCTTCCTCCTTGTCCAATTAGCCGGGATAGAGAGGAGAAACAGGATGTGGACGTTGATCTCTCAGCCAAAGTGAGTAATTTTTATTTATTCTTTCCAAAATGTTTAACAGAAAACTCTCTTTGTGATTTTGCAGCCACGACAGCCCAACCCTGACTGGCGTTACTCTGCCTCCCTGAGAGCAGGCATGCACAGGTATGTATTTCCCTCCTCATTCACTCAGAAGTTAACCGTTATCTGGGTCTGTGTGTTTATTCAGCTCTGTGCACCTAGAGGAGGCTGGCATTCTACGGGCTGGTCCAGGAGGGCCTGATCAGCAGTGGCCAACAGTATCCAGTGCAACACCAGGTAAAGAGCTGGGGTCTCTCCATTCTTTCTTGCTGTTAATGATTTGTAATGTTTTGTCTTTCAGAACCAGAGGCAGGAGAAGTGTCCCCTCCAGTCGGTGCGGGTGTCAACAGCAACAGCTGGACCTTTAAATACGGACCAGGCAACCCCAAACAATCCGGTCCCGGTGAGTTGCCCGACAAATTCATTATCCCAGGATCTCCTGCAATCATCTCCATCCGGCAGGAGCCTACTAACAGCCAAATTGACAAAAGTGACTTCATAACCTTCGGCAAAAAGGAGGAGACCAAGAAAAAGAAGAAAAAGAAGAAGGGTAACAAGACCCAGGAGAAAAAAGAGAAAGGGAACAGCACGACTGACAACAGTGACCAGTGAGGTCCTCAAATGGAAACAAGCCACTTAGCCAGTTTTTGTAATAATGGCAAATCTCTCCCATGTAGCAATTCCCTGCTCCTTTTTCCTATCTACATGAGCCCTCTTAGAGACCTCAGAAATCTGCAGAAAGTTCCCTGTGTCTGTCTAGAACGCATTTAACAGGTTTTGTCGTAAAAGCTTTACTAAGTCTGGTGTTAACTCTTTCTCTCCACTCTGGCTTGTTTTCAGAACCTAAAAAGCAGACCCAAGTTTCCTTTCTCCTCCGCCGCAAAGGAGAGGCTTCCCAGCCCCGCCAGTGAGAGGTTGGACTCTCTGCCCTGTGCTCCGGGGATCCTGTCTTGATGACACTTGCAGGGCAGGCTGAAAAGTTTTGAGATTGAGCAGCTTGGGAGTTTGTGGCCACTGGGTATGTGTGGCTACCGCGGGTATGCGAGTGCCAGATATTGGCTGAGACGAGCCAGCTTAGACTAATTGGTACAAGGAAGGCAAGAAAACAAAGACAAATAAACAGCGGAAGTTATCAGTATGGAGGGGAAGTGTAAACTTAAAGGGACCAGACTTTCTAAATCTTACAACTCAAGAGGTGGCAGCCACCCTCTAGGAGACAAAACTACCCCCACTGACAAGGCTTTAGGAGACCCTAAAGTCTGTTGGCTGTGACGTCATTATACCTAAAATCTGCATCATACCTGCAAGCCAACAGTTCAGTGTTTTAACAGAGAACCACCCTGGGAAACAGAAGCAGATCTGATGTGTTTCCTATACATGTCCTGTGCTCACTTTATTAAAAATTCTTTTGCACACAATGTTTATGAAAAGGCCAGATCCTTTTCCAATACTTATGCAAAAGCAAAAGAAAACCCCGACACCTCACCTTTCGCTGTTTGTTGTTTCATAGATTTATTTAAAAAAAGAGAAAGTCTATAGCTATAAATCTTTAAAGAGAAATATGAATACAATTCCCCTAAACTCTCCTCAAAAGAGAATTCAGTCTACAGCCATTTAAATGATCATTGCTGCTACAGAAGTGCTTTAAGAGAATTGCCTGAAACATCTGTATTATATCGGCCACCTGCCAATCACAGCTTTACTCTTTCAGGTCACTCTGGGGCTGCCTCTTGCATGTATTACTAAATAAAATGATCTCTCTTTCTCTCTCTCTCTCTCTTTTCTAAGAAACAATTATGTGCACTTTGATACACAACCTTCTCTAACCAACTATATATCAAGACCCAAAAATTGAAGAAAAATATTGTTTTCTCATACAGTGAGCAGATTTTTCAATCTACTAATTCTGTGACTTGTCTTGGTGTGCTAGCCTACACCTTCTCTTTGGTTTAGTTTTCCTTTTCTATAACACTCTGAATTGCTAATCTTACTAACACCTATGATGTTACCTGAAATCAATCTCCCATATGTATGCTGTATGCTATGCTAAGACTCCTGAAATATACTTACTCTGTGCTTGTGTATGTGAATGTTAATGCAACTATTACCTAGAGTGAACTTTAAGCTTTATTGTTGAATGTAATTCCATTATATTTCCTTTTGTACACCTGTGAAAAAGTGGAGTAGTGTTTTTTTAACCATTGTTAATCAGCTTTTGTGTATGAAAGACACAGTAAAATTTCTTTCTTAAATCAAGATACTGGTGATTCAAGGAATTTTATTTATGGTCCAGCCAAGAGCCATCTCGTGCCAAGACTTCTGCTGGCAAGGGAATGGATAAAGCTGTTTTGTTCTAGTAACAATTTTGGAATGAATACTGACAATATTCCATGAGGGTGTGCAAGCACAAATTTTACCAATCTGACCTCTTTGAAGTTGCAGAATGCTTTGAAATTCTAATGGTATCTGAAATATCAGCTCATAGAAAGTAACAAAATTTGCTGTCACCTTAAATAAGACATTTTAATTTTGTTATAATGTACAATTTAGAAGTTTGATTAATTATATTATCTATTTAGGCATTAATATAAAAGAGGTAGGAGTCTGTTATTTAAAAAAAGCATTAAATTTAAAAAAAAACTGTCTTGTCTACTTTTAGCTTCATTCTCCCATATTTTGAAGGGTGTGTAACTTCAGCTCTGCAGGATTGCATGGGGTAAAACTTGTTACCAACACATGTGAACCATTGCTACATTGTAGGTTGTGATCATTTTGCCCCACTGAAGCCCATGTATCTGACCTTACGTGCCTTTTGAACTAGGAGAATCGGGCTAATTTATTAATGATGATAATTATAATGTATCTGTACAGCACTTTTTACATTTGCGAAGTGCTTTCCAATCCATGTTAGTTACTAGTTATTACAGCTGTAAGGATAAAACACGTCATGTGGATTCATTTTGAATTGGTGCTATTGGTATTTCCTCTGTTATTGCTAATAAATGAAAATGGTGGTATGAAAGAAATGGTGGTCATTTCTAAGAATAGGAGGAA